GGGGTAGAGAAGAGGATAAGTGGTCCAGGGGAAGAGGGTTGGGCCCGTCCCTGCCATAGGTCCCACCCTGTCCTAGCAGTCTTTGCAAAACCCAACTCCCTGGTGACCCAATCTCCACTTCTTCCAGTCCTCACTGGCCGCCAAAGAATCCTAGGTACTCCTGCTGTCCTAATTAATAACAAAAGTTTGTTGAAGCCAGGCGTGGTGGCATGCGCTTGTAAACCCAGCTAATCGCGACGCTGAGGAGGCAGGATCACTTGAGCCCTAGAGTTCGAGGGCAGCCTGGGCAGCACCGCGAGACCTCCGTCTCAAAGGAAAAAAAAAAAAAAGTCTATTGAGCCTCTAACCGCAGAACCCTCAGGCTTGAGCCACTCCTTGCTCTTACCGTCCATCCCGAAGCATCAGCGCCTCATCCTCTGGAATGTAACTGGCTAGGAGGTCCCCGACTCTTCTTTTCTGCAGGGAGTAGGGGAAGAAATCCGGACGGGATCAGCGGGATAGGAGAGAGGGGTGGAAGTGAAATTATAGAAATGAGGAGTGAAATGGAATAAGGACCCTGGGGAGAACAGCGATCATAGACCGAAAAAGGAGTCACTACACAGCTCTAAGTCGCCTGGTTCTCTCCTGCACCCCCGAGTTGTTGCCAGAGCAATGAAACAAAGCTCCTTCCCAACCTTCAGGGAGCGACTGAAGCGGCTCCAGATCCTCTCCGCTCACGCTTACTTTGAGCACATTGAGTTGACTCCAATCGTCTCCTTCCCTCTTGAAAGACATCACGACTGTGAGTCCCAGAAGTGATAAATTCTCTGTTCCGGTTTCGCCACTCCTCCAGGCCACCGTAGCAAGAGCGGGACAGCGCCTTCTCTTTTTTCCTTCTCTTCCTGTCGGCCTCCGTACTTCCGGGGACGCACTTCCACGCATGCATTGCGCGATCCGGAAATCCACTCTCTGGTGCTCGGAGGGAACTGCATTTCCTATGGTGCCCTGCGACTCCGCAGACGCGGAGCCTTTTGGGAAATGAAGTCTTTTCTCAAAGACCTTGCCGCTCAACTGGATCCAGGCCCTTGCATCTTGGCGGATCTGAGGCGTTTGGAGGGACAACAACCTAGATGTGGAGCCGAAATTTGAGGGTGTGACCTATCTTATGCGGAGCGGACCTTTGAGGATCTCTGAGTGGAAGGTGTACTACAAATTCTTGCAATCCTCACGCTCTTCGTCTGCGGCGACAGTTCACCTGGGGTGGGCCTGATTTGTTCCTGACTCTAGCAAACAAACCCCGGGACCGGGGAGAGCTGGGATGTTGGAGCGCCCTGAGGCCAGGCTACTTGGGGGCAAACTGAGGAAAGAGTGTTGAGGATTATTTCTAGAGTTCAAAGGTCAGAGGTCAATGTAGCGAGGAGTTGTGGGGGAGTCCAAAGTCGGAGGGGTGCTTAGGGGAGAATTAGGGAGGGACTGAATACTCAAGGGACAGATTTGTGGATAAGTAGCTTGGAGGGAGGAGAAACCGGGAGGGGGCAGATGGCGTAGTGCTGGGGAGGCGGGGACACAGGGGAAGAGAGAGGGGGAAAGGAATCCCCTGAATATTCATTCCCAGACTTCAGGCCTGTCAGTCGCAGTCTCGGTCGTACCTCCCCTAGTTGCAACCTTAGCTGTTGGCAGGGTGAAGAGATGGCTTCCCCGTCTAGACAGCCCCCGCCAGGGGGGTCAGGACTGCTTCAAGGGAGCCGGGCTCGTTCATATGGAAGCCTGGTGCAATCGGCCTGCTCCCCAGTGAGGGAAAGACGCCTGGAGCATCAGTTGGAGCCCGGAGACACCCTGGCTGGACTAGCACTCAAATATGGGGTGACGGTGAGTTTTCCAGGATTGGGGTGAAGACAACATGTCCTTAATTTTGGTGACTTTTTTTTTTAAGATGGAACAGATTAAACGTGCAAACCGCCTTTATACTAATGACTCCATCTTCCTGAAGAAAACCCTCTACATCCCCATCCTGACAGAGCCCAGAGACCTGTTCAATGGTTTGGACTCTGAGGAAGAGAAAGATGGAGAGGAAAAAGTACACCCAAGTAACAGTGAAGTTTGGCCACACTCAACTGAGAGGAAGAAACAAGAGACAGGAGCAGGACGTGCCAATGGTGAAGTCCTCCCCACACCTGGCCAGGAAACCCCCACGCCCATCCATGACCTCTCTGCCTCTGATTTCCTTAAGAAGCTTGATTCACAGATCAGCCTGTCCAAGAAGGCTGCTGCTCAGAAGCTGAAAAAAGGGGAAAATGGGTGAGTCTTGAATGGTTCCTTATAAGTTCCTCTGTCACTCTTTCCCCCCTTTCCTCAATTGCAGGGTACCTGGGGAGGATGCAGGTCTCCACCTGAGCTCCCCTTGGATGCAGCAACGAGCAGTCCTAGGTCCTGTGCCGCTGACCCGTACCTCTCGGACCCGGACACTACGGGACCAGGAGGATGAAATCTTCAAACTCTGATGTCCCCAGAACTGACTGAGAGAAGCAAGATGTTGAAAGAGAAACTTCAGGGGGAGAGGAGCCTGAGGTGAGGCTCAAGAACATGGCTTATGAGCCTGCTGCTTCTTACTTCCCCCTCCTCTGCTCTGCAGGATGTGGCTGTGACCGCAGTGAGGAGCAGCCTCGCCCTCTCCCCCAAACCAAAATGGGAGTCTGAAGAGGCAGAGGAGGTGGAGACTGTGGGGGTTTTTTTCCCCAGCTGAATCCTTCCAGTGGAAACCTGAACCTTGCTTTGCTCCCAGCTTGCCTTGGGGCTTTCTGGACCATGCTCCCCAGCCGGAAGAGGAGATTGCTCCATGTGAGCCTTCCTTCCTCCTTGGCCTTCCTGTTTCAAATTGCTTCTTTCTTTTCTTGCTGCCCAGTTCCTGAAGATCCTGTCCTTACATTTCTACAGTACTGGGAAGGATGTAAAGCCCAAATTTCTGGGGTAGGAGGTCAGTGGGAAAAGTTCTGAAGATTGAAAGGTTTTTTTTTTAAGTTAATACTTTCTGTGTGCAGGCACTATGCTACAAGGAAAGGATACAGTGTTGAGCAAGATAGACAACCAGGGACTGCATACAACTTACAGTAAAGTCATAGGTGAACCTTCGACAGGTGATACGGATGGCATTCACTAGGATGAGAGAGACATGATGCAGGTAAGTATATCTGTAGGGAGCAAAAAGTTGGTGGAATTCTCACTTTATTATCTCTGTTTTCTCTGAAGACGGATGAGGGTTTTCCTGAGATGAACAAGGAAATGGTAAGGAAAGGAACTTGCAAAAAAAGGAGGAAGTTTGAAATATCTCCCTGGGGATTGGAAGAGAGTGCTTTTCCAATCCAATCTGTGGGACTGTGTGATTTCCTTTTTTTGAGATGGAGTCTCGCTCTGTTGCCCAGGCTGGAGTGCAGTGGTGCGATCTCGGCTCACTGCAAGCTCCGCCTCCTGGGTTCAAGCAATTCTCCTGCCTCAGCCTCCCCAGTAGTTGGGACTACAGGCGCACACCGCCACGCCCGGCTAATTCTTTTTATTTTAGTAGAGACGGGGTTTCACTGTTGTTGCCCAGGCTGGTCTCGAACTCCTGAGCTCAGGCAATCCACCCGCCTCAGCCTCCCAAAGTGCTAGGATTACAGGCCTGAGTCACTGCGCCCGGCCAGGACTGTGTGATTTTCTTCAAAACACTAAGGGAGTAGGAAGAGAGGTTTTTTATTTTTATTTTTATTTTTTTAAGAGTCTCCCTCTGTGTCACCCAGGCTGGAGTGCAGTGGCACGATCTTGGCTCACTGCAATCTCCTGTCACCTGAGTTCAAGCAATTCCCCTGCCTCAGCCTCCTGAGTAGCTGGGATTGCAGGTGCCCATCACCACACCCGGCTAATTTTTTTTTGTATTTTTAGCAGAGCTGGAGTTTCTCCATGTTGGCCAGGCTGGTCTCAGAACTCCTGACCTCAGGTGATCTGCCCACTTCGGCCTCCCAAAGTGCTGGGATTACAGGGGTGAGCCACCTCGCCCAGCCAAGAGAGTCATTTTGATTTGTCCTTCAAAATAGCTCTCAGATTCATGTATTTCTTTCTAAATCTGTTCCCATCACCCTTGTCTGATTGTCCCTCTCCCCTCACCTTTAAACCTTGTTTACTTGCTAGTAGGTCTCTGTCTTCTTGCTTAAAAAAATAAAAAAATACAAGTTGCACCCTTTTTCAAGAATTTAAAATGACGTCCTACTCCTGTCAGATGATTTTAACCAGCTCACCTAGTCATTCCAGGCCTTCTGTAATTTGTCTTCCCCTTTTCCCTCCCCTTGCTCCTAACTAGTGCCTTTCCCACACACCAGCCTCACAGGACCTTTTTTTTATCCATGCTGCAGGCTCCTTGCTAACCAAGTAAAAGCTTTTGCTGAAGCTGTGTCCCTCGGGAACATTTTCTTCTTTTGCACCAAGCCAACTCCCACCAAAGTTTTCCTGTCCTTCATGATAAAATGTATCCAGCATCTTTCTGTGCAGTCTTCGGAGAATATTTATTGTCTTCTTTGCACATTTGGAAATTTATGTTCAATGTAGCTTTTCTTTTGAGACTTGGTGTTGTCTTTTTAATAGTTTAGTACTATTAAATATTTAATATTTAGTACTGTCTTTTTAATAGTTTAGACTTTTTAATAGTTTAG